CGGGCTAGGATGGAGGGGGGGTGCAGCAGTGCCTGGGGAGATGGCGGTCCTAACAGAGGTGACCAGTGTCTTCCTCGATGGCCTTCAGTGGCTTTGGGCACAGGGCCTTGTCAATGAACAGTGCATTGGAAAGTCACTTATGGTGGTCCCAATGATGTCACAGTCGATCCAGATTGGGAGTCCCTCCCACGTTGGCACCCACTCCTGCAGCCTCTCTGCAACTCATGTATTAACCTGATGTTGGGGAGCCCCCCCCCCGGGTTCCCCAGGGTCACAGCAGCAAGTGACCCTCAGAGAACCCCCTAATCTCAGCAGCCCCCATCACACCTTTGTCCCAGTAGCCCGCTGTGCAGACCTGCAGAAGAAGATGCCTGGGAAGTGCCCAGGGTACCCGCGTCCAAGCTGGAACCCCATTGCCAAGCTCCTGGTGTAGGGCAGAGAGCTGCGTCTCCACTAGGTGCGCCTCCCAACGCCCTGGCGTGGGCCGTGTCCTTTTGAAGAATGAGAATGTTTCATTGAGCCTACGCCTCCTGAATGCGGGAGGGCCACGGGATGGTCCCAAGACTGTGCCAAGGCGTGCCAGGCCTCGGGTCCTTGAGAAGGAGCGAGGGCTCCAAGAACGGTGAGGTCGGAGCGGGCCGGGGCGATGGAGCGGGAGCGGCGTGGCGTGCTGGAGGGCCGGGAGAAGCGGGGGTCGCCAGTCGAGGGGACTGCCTGCTAGTGTCCCCCGTGCCCCCCGTCACGGGCACGGCGCGGTGGGGTGGGGGAGCGGGGGGCGCGCGGGGCAGGCATGGGGGCGCGACACGGCGGTGCGCGGGGTCTCTCGGGGTCCAGGTCCAACGGGCCCCCAGCTCCGGCCCCCGCGCCTGGGTTTCTCTGCTGGGAAACGGGCAGGGGCGCGGGCCCGCCTCCAGGGCGCCCCGCGTCCCCGCTGGCCGCCCCCCAGCCGCGCCCCCAGCGGGGCGGAGCTTGCGCCGGTCCCGCCCCTCCGCCCTCCGCTCTCCCGCCCGCGCGCCCCCGGCCCAGCTGCGGCGCGTGACGCGGGGCGCGCGGCTCCGTCGGCTACCGCGGGCGGGCGCAGGCGACGGGCACGGCGGGCGAGCGGGCGGTATGGCGGCGGCGGGGCCCGCGGCGGGGCCGACGGGGCCCGAGCCCATGCCGAGCTACGCGCAGCTAGTGCAGCGCGGCTGGGGCAGCGCGCTGGCGGCGGCGCGGGGCTGCACGGACTGCGGCTGGGGGCTGGCGCGTCGCGGCCTGGCTGAGCACGCGCACCTGGCGCCGCCCGAGCTGCTGCTGCTGGCGCTCGGCGCGCTGGGCTGGACCGCCCTGCGCTCCGCGGCCACTGCGCGCCTCTTTCGGGTCAGTGTGGCCGGGGGCCGGGACGAGGGGACCAATGGCTGCCCGCCTGTCTTCTCCCCCATAGCCCCTGGCGAAGCGGTGCTGCCTCCAGCCCAGAGATGCCGCCAAGATGCCCGAGAGCGCTTGGAAGTTTCTCTTCTACCTGGGCAGCTGGAGCTACAGTGCCTACCTGCTGTTTGGCACCGACTACCCCTTCTTCCATGACCCACCATCTGTCTTCTACGGTAGGGGCCCTGAGGGGATGGCCGGGAGGGCTGGGCCCTGACTGTGAGATTTGGCTCTCCCCAGACTGGACGCCGGGCATGGCAGTGCCACGGGACATTGCAGCCGCCTACCTGCTCCAGGGAAGCTTCTATGGCCACTCCATCTACGCTACGCTATACATGGACACCTGGCGCAAGGACTCGGTGGTCATGCTGCTCCACCACGTGGTCACTCTCATCCTCATCGTCTCCTCCTACGCCTTCCGGTAAGGACAGGATCGGGTGGCAGGGGGCCGAGTGCCCTCTCCTCTCTGCCTGCTGCTCCCCCAGGTACCACAATGTGGGCATCCTTGTGCTCTTCCTGCACGATATCAGTGACGTGCAGCTTGAGTTCACCAAGCTCAACATTTACTTCAAGTCCCGCGGCGGCTCCTACCATCGGCTGCATGCCTTGGCAGCAGACTTGGGCTGCCTCAGCTTCGGCTTCAGCTGGTGAGTGGTAGGGAGTGCTGGGCAGGGAGGGACACCCACGGCCTCCTGACTCCTCCCACCGCAGGTTCTGGTTCCGCCTCTACTGGTTCCCGCTCAAGGTCCTGTATGCCACCAGTCACTGCAGTCTGCGCACGGTGCCTGACATCCCCTTCTACTTCTTCTTCAATGCGCTCCTGCTGCTGCTCACCCTTATGAACCTCTACTGGTTCCTGGTGAGTCGGCCCCGGCTCTCCTCCACAGTGGCTTCTCACTGGCACCTCCCCTCCCCTCTCGCAGTACATCGTGGCGTTTGCAGCCAAGGTGTTGACAGGCCAGGTGCACGAGCTGAAGGACCTGCGGGAGTATGACACAGCCGAGGCCCAGAGCCTGAAGCCCAGCAAAGCCGAGTGAGTGTGGAGGGGCCCGCACCCCGCGTTCCCCAGGCTAACCTGCGCCGGTTCTGACCCCCAGGAAGCCACTGAGGAACGGCCTGGTGAAGGACAAGCGCTTCTGAACCCCTCGGCCCCGCCCCCGTGGACCCGGCCCCACCCCGAATACCCCGGCCACGCTCCCCGTCCTTGGCCGCCCCTCCACCCCCTCCAACTCTGCTCCTCTAGGGCCGCCGCCACCTCCCCTGGGACCCCGCCCCCTCATCCTGCCTCCAGTTCCCGGCCACGCCCCCCAGGACCCCTGCCCCTCCGGGGACACCGGCCCCGCCCTCAGCCCACTGGTCCCGGGCCGCCGCGGACCCTGCGCACTCTCTGGTCATCGCCTGGGAGGAAGATGCCACCGCCGCAGCAAGGTCCCTGCGGCCACCACCTCCTCCTCCTCCTGGCCCTGCTGCTGCCCTCGCTGCCCCTGACCCGCGCCCCCGTGCCCCCAGGCCCAGCCGCCGCCCTGCTCCAGGCTCTAGGACTGCGCGATGAGCCCCAGGGTGCCCCCAGGCTCCGGCCGGTTCCCCCGGTCATGTGGCGCCTGTTTCGACGCCGGGACCCCCAGGAGACCAGGTCTGGCTCGCGGCGGACGTCCCCAGGGGTCACCCTGCAACCGTGCCACGTGGAGGAGCTGGGGGTCGCCGGAAACATCGTGCGCCACATCCCGGACCGCGGTGAGTGGGGCTTTCGCTGGGGACACTGGTCCTGGAGGCCAGACCTCGCAGGGCGAGCCTCGAGAGTGGCCCGGGGATGCCCGAGCAGCTCCGAGGGTCCCCACCCGCCCTGTCCAGGCTACTAGCAACTTCGGCCACCGCACCTCACCCTTTCCTCGTCATCTGCTGCACGCCGGGGACACATGTCAGGGGGTTCCCAAGACCAGTCCTTCTGCTTGATGCTGAAGCCCTGTCCCCACCCCATGCCCACCCCCACCTCTTGACACTAATGCCTTCCTGCAGATGCCATCCCCACACCCTAGCATGGCTTCCCCAGGGGCCCAGGTTCTGGCTCATGTCTCCCACTTCGGCCACCCCTCCTCCTATGCCCCCCGCCGAGGGCAGCCCACCCCCCCCGCCGCACCCCGCAGGGCGCCTTCCTTGGAACTCATGCCCTGCCCCCACTCCATCAGCCCACCCCGCCGCTTCACACCCTTCCCACAGACGGTGCGCCCCGAGCCCCAGCGTTCACCTTCCTCCCTGTCCCTAACCGAGACCCCATGGGCAGGCCGGGGACGCAGCGCGAGCCGAGTTCCTGTTCCTACCTCCCCAGGTGCGCCCACCCGGGCCTCGGAGCCTGCCTCGGCCGCGGGGCATTGCCCTGAGTGGACAGTCGTCTTCGACCTGTCGGCTGTGGAACCCGCTGAGCGCCCGAGCCGGGCCCGCCTGGAGCTGCGTTTCGCGGCGGCGGCGGCGGCAGCCCCGGAGGGCGGCTGGGAGCTGAGCGTGGCGCAAGCGGGCCAGGGCGCGGGCGCGGACCCCGGGCCGGTGCTGCTCCGCCAGTTGGTGCCCGCCCTGGGGCCGCCAGTGCGCGCGGAGCTGCTGGGCGCCGCTTGGGCTCGCAACGCCTCATGGCCGCGCAGCCTCCGCCTGGCGCTGGCGCTACGCCCCCGGGCCCCTGCCGCCTGCGCGCGCCTGGCCGAGGCCTCGCTGCTGCTGGTGACCCTCGACCCGCGCCTGTGCCACCCCCTGGCCCGGCCGCGGCGCGACGCCGAACCCGTGTTGGGCGGCGGCCCCGGGGGCGCTTGTCGCGCGCGGCGGCTGTACGTGAGCTTCCGCGAGGTGGGCTGGCACCGCTGGGTCATCGCGCCGCGCGGCTTCCTGGCCAACTACTGCCAGGGTCAGTGCGCGCTGCCCGTCGCGCTGTCGGGGTCCGGGGGGCCGCCGGCGCTCAACCACGCTGTGCTGCGCGCGCTCATGCACGCGGCCGCCCCGGGAGCCGCCGACCTGCCCTGCTGCGTGCCCGCGCGCCTGTCGCCCATCTCCGTGCTCTTCTTTGACAACAGCGACAACGTGGTGCTGCGGCAGTATGAGGACATGGTGGTGGACGAGTGCGGCTGCCGCTAACCCGGGGCGGGCAGGGACGCGGGCCCAACAATAAATGCCGCGTGGTCTGCTCCGCTGGTCTCCTTGGACTCCTTGCCTGGGTGG